CCAGGTGATTCTGACACACACCAGATTTTGAGCTACCACTCTACTGCATTAGATGTGGTAGTGGGGAAGTAATTATTATTTTATTATCACACTTATTATTTTATAAAGCTTTATTGTAGTATTATTTATATGCCATACAATTCACCAATTTAAATTTAACAACTCAATGGTTTTTAGTATAATCACAGAATTGTGCAACCATCACAATTAATTTTAGAACATTTCATCACTCAGAAAGAAACACCCTATTTGATAGCAGTCATTCTCTATCCTCCCCTCCCCCCAACCTCTGGCAACCACTAATTTCTGTTATACAATTTGCCTGTTTGGTACCTTTCATACAAATGGAATCATACAATATGTGGTTGTGACTGGTTTCTTTCACTTGGCATGTTTTCAAGATAGACTTATTGTTTTAAAATTATCAAAGTAACAATATAGTTTAGAAATAAAAGAAAAAAATCACTCATAATCTGACCAGAAGCAGTGGCTCACACCTGTATTCCCAGTACTTCGGGAGGCCGAGGCGGGCAGATCACCTGAGCCCAGGAGTTCGAGACCAGCCTGGGCAACATGGCGAAACCCTGTCTCTATAAAAAACACAATTAGCCGGGCGTGGTGGCGCGCGCCTGTGGTCCCAGCTACTGGGGGAACTGAGGCGGGGAGGATCGCTTGAGCCCAGGAGGTTGAGGCTGCAGTGAGCAGGGATCGCGCCGCTATACTCCAGCCTAGGTGACACAGCCAGACCTTGTATCCAAAAAAAAAAAAAGTCATGATCCCATTCTAATCAATGCTTTTCTTCTCTCGCCTGCAAGTGCACGTTTATCTTATTGAAAAACAAATGGAGGATGCCATTGGCCTCCACACGGCTCTCACCTCTCTCCAAAACCTAGCTCGCAGCCTGCCAGAGCGCAGCTAGAGTTTCTGGGCAGAGGAGGGAGAAGCACCCCGCCCATCCCCGCCGGCGCCTCGCCTACGTCACTGCTTCGAGCCGCAGACCCCCTCCCTCCTTCCCGGTCGCGGTAGCTTTGACAGAGCGCAATGGCGGCAACCGCGTCTGCAGGGGTGCCGGCGACCGTGTCAGAAAAGCAAGAGTTTTACCAGCTTCTGAAGAACCTGATCAATCCAAGCTGTATGGTGCGGAGGCAAGCAGAGGAAATCTATGAAAATATCCCAGGTCTGTGTAAGACTACCTTCCTCTTAGATGCCGTCAGAAATAGAAGAGCAGGTTATGAGGTGAGACAAATGGCTGCCGCACTGCTACGACGGCTTTTGTCCTCTGGGTTTGAGGAGGTTTATCCAAATCTGCCTGCTGATGTTCAGAGAGATGTCAAGATTGAACTGATTCTGGCTGTTAAGTTAGAAACACATGCTAGCATGAGGAAAAAACTTTGTGATATTTTTGCAGTGCTGGCCAGGAATTTGATAGATGAGGATGGCACTAACCACTGGCCGGAAGGTCTGAAGTTTCTTATTGATTCAATCTACTCCAAAAATGTGGTTCTATGGGAAGTTGCACTTCACGTTTTCTGGCACTTTCCTGGGATTTTTGGGACCCAAGAGCGGCATGATTTGGATATCATCAAACGGTTGTTGGACCAGTGTATTCAAGATCAAGAACATCCAGCAATCAGGACATTATCCGCTAGAGCTGCAGCTGCATTTGTACTTGCTAATGAGAATAATATTGCTCTTTTCAAAGACTTTGCAGACTTGCTTCCTGGAATCTTACAGGCTGTGAATGACTCATGCTACCAGGATGATGATTCAGTGCTAGAATCCCTTGTTGAGATTGCAGATACCGTACCTAAGTACTTGGGTCCTTATTTAGAAGATACTCTACAGTTGAGTTTGAAGTTATGTGGAGACTCTAGGCTTAGTAATCTGCAGCGCCAGCTGGCCCTCGAAGTTATAGTGACCTTGTCTGAAACTGCCACTCCGATGTTGAAAAAACATACAAATATTATTGCACAGGCAGTTCCTCATATATTAGCAATGATGGTTGATCTACAAGATGATGAGGACTGGGTAAATGCTGATGAAATGGAAGAAGATGATTTTGACAGCAATGCAGTTGCTGCGGAGAGTGCACTAGACAGACTGGCTTGTGGGCTTGGTGGAAAAGTTGTTTTACCAATGACCAAGGAGCATATCATGCAGATGCTTCAGAGCCCTGACTGGAAGTATCGACATGCTGGATTAATGGCCTTATCTGCCATTGGAGAAGGATGCCATCAACAAATGGAATCAATTCTAGATGAAACAGTTAACTCCGTTTTGCTTTTTCTTCAGGATCCTCATCCAAGGGTGAGGGCTGCAGCCTGTACTACACTTGGACAGATGGCTACAGATTTTGCACCTAATTTCCAAAAGAAATTTCATGAAACAGTGATTGCAGCTCTGTTACGTACCATGGAAAATCAAGGTAATCAGCGTGTGCAATCACATGCAGCTTCTGCTCTTATTATTTTTATTGAAGACTGCCCTAAATCATTGCTAGTTCTATATGTGGATAGTATGGTGAAAAATCTACATTCCGTCTTGGTGATTAAACTTCAAGAGTTGATTCGGAATGGAACTAAGTTGGCTTTGGAACAACTTGTGACAACCATTGCATCAGTTGCAGATACAATAGAAGAAAAATTTGTCCCATATTATGATATATTCATGCCCTCACTAAAGCACATTGTTGAGCTTGCTGTTCAGAAGGAACTCAAGCTTCTGAGAGGAAAAACTATCGAGTGCATTAGCCATATTGGTCTTGCTGTTGGGAAGGAAAAATTTATGCAAGATGCATCAAATGTGATGCAGCTGTTGTTGAAGACACAATCAGACTTAAATAATATGGAAGATGATGACCCTCAGACCTCTTACATGGTTTCAGCATGGGCTAGAATGTGTAAAATTCTTGGAAAAGATTTTCAACAGTACCTTCCACTGGTTATCGAGCCTCTTATTAAGACTGCTTCAGCTAAACCTGATGTTGCTCTCTTAGACACACAGGATGTGGAAAATATGAGTGACGATGATGGCTGGCAATTTGTAAATCTTGGAGACCAGCAGAGTTTTGGAATTAAAACTTCAGGACTTGAAGCAAAAGCAACTGCTTGCCAAATGTTGGTTTACTATGCTAAGGAGTTAAGGGAAGGGTTTGTGGAATATACAGAACAAGTTGTGAAGCTGATGGTTCCTTTACTGAAATTTTATTTCCATGACAATGTTCGAGTGGCAGCAGCAGAGTCCATGCCTTTTCTCCTGGAATGTGCAAGAATTCGTGGCCCAGAGTATCTTGCACAGATGTGGCAATTCATATGTGACCCCTTAATCAAGGCTATTGGTACTGAACCAGATACAGATGTGCTCTCAGAAATAATGAATTCTTTTGCAAAGTCCATTGAAGTTATGGGAGATGGTTGCCTTAATGATGAACACTTGGAAGAACTGGGAGGAATACTGAAAGCAAAACTTGAAGGGCACTTTAAAAACCAAGAATTGAGACAGGTGAAAAGACAGGAAGAAAACTATGATCAACAGGTTGAGATGTCTCTGCAAGATGAGGATGAATGTGATGTTTATATTCTGACCAAAGTATCAGATATTTTGCACTCATTATTTAGTACTTATAAGGAAAAGATTTTACCATGGTTTGAACAACTACTTCCATTAATTGTAAATCTAATTTGTTCAAGTAGGCCATGGCCAGACAGACAGTGGGGATTGTGCATATTTGATGACATCATAGAGCACTGCAGTCCAACTTCATTTAAATATGTAGAATATTTTCGGTGGCCAATGCTACTAAATATGCGAGATAACAACCCTGAAGTCAGGCAAGCTGCTGCTTATGGCCTGGGTGTCATGGCACAGTTTGGTGGAGATGATTATCGTTCTTTATGTTCAGAAGCTGTTCCACTTCTGGTAAAAGTTATTAAGTGTGCAAATTCCAAAACCAAAAAAAATGTCATTGCTACAGAGAACTGTATCTCAGCAATAGGGAAGATTTTGAAGTTTAAGCCTAACTGTGTAAATGTAGATGAAGTTCTTCCACACTGGTTATCATGGCTTCCACTGCATGAAGATAAAGAGGAAGCTATTCAGACTTTGAGTTTTCTCTGTGACCTAATTGAAAGTAACCACCCAGTTGTAATTGGTCCAAATAATTCCAATCTTCCCAAAATAATCAGTATAATTGCAGAAGGAAAAATTAATGAGACTATTAACTATGAGGATCCTTGTGCCAAACGCCTAGCTAATGTCGTGCGTCAGGTACAGACTTCTGAAGATTTATGGTTGGAATGTGTATCACAACTTGATGATGAACAGCAGGAAGCCTTACAGGAGTTGCTAAATTTTGCTTGAAGCACTTTAATATAACTTGAATATTATCTATTATAAAAGTAACTACAAATAAGTGTTGTGAATAGATTTTATTATAAATCAGAGAACTGTTTTCTCCCTGCTAAGCAGTTTATAGTTCTTCTCCATGTTTCTCCAGAATTAATCAGTGTTAGTCCTCTGTTTATCTCGCATGTTTTATCTTCCAAACACAGACCTTGGTGATAACCTGTGCTTCAAACTGTCTTAAACAATGTTTGTCACCTTTCCCCTAGTTGATGTAAAGTATATAAATTGTTGCTATTTGTTTGAACTATTATTGATGCTAGCCAAGCAGTATACTTGATGTGAAGATGTCATGCTATCACAATATGCTAAGAGCTCACAAAAATAAGATAGAATTTCCAGGACAAACATCTTTGGAATTGTGAGTGAAGGATATAGTGGCAGGCTTGTCCCTCTTTAATTAATACTCTTGGTATTTGTGGTGATGGGAGGATGCTGTTACTAGGAGAGTTTTGAGATACTGCAGTGGATGTGGGATGTATATGAACTTCTTCATAATGTACTCCTGGGAACTGGGTAGGACATATCCATATTGTAGTTCCCAAGGTGTCTGGTTGAGAGTTAGAGAACTTTTAAATTTCTTTAGCCAGACAGGTCTCTATTTTTTTAAGTTATCCAGGACTCCAAGAACCATAGTTACTGAAAAGGGAGTCCTGATACATCTAATATTGGTAGCATGTAACAGTGTTTGACAAAGAGTAAGTAAGCAGTATTCTTGGGAGTCAGTGTTATGTGTTTCAGCAGAGTATTATTTTGTATATGTATGCCATTTTCTCCCTGCAAAGCAGCTCAACAAGAGAAAAAGCTCTAGTTATAGGGCTTAAATTGATTTCTATTTCAAATAATTTCCTAAGAGATTCTAGAGTAGAACTGAAGAGTATTCTATTGGAAAAGTGAAAGGAAAGAAATGTAATTTTCTTTGAACATGAAAAAGAAAACAACTTTGAGAGTAGTCATTTAGCAGTAGATGTGCATTATTATGAGAAAACAGTTCTATAAGTCCAGGGTTAATTATATTAATTGGAATGTCAGTCTTTAATGTCGAGCTTATTGTAGGGTAGAAAAGAGCTTTCTACTCAGCTAACGATTACTCATTGATCCAAAACTTAAATACATCTATAATTTCCTGGGGCTATTGTGAGTACTGTGTATGTATTTAGCAAATATTTAAGACCTAGTAAGTGCTCAATAAATTGTAGCTGTTATTGCTGTTGTTGTTTGTACCTCTATTGTGTCTGGAACTTCTTTTACTTTA